TGGGACTACAGGCACATGCCATTACACCTGGCTAATTTTTTTGTATTTCTAGTAGAGACAGGGTTTGGCCATGTTGCCCGGGCTGGTCTCGAACTCCTGGACTCAAGCAATCCACCCACCTCAGCCTCCCAAAATGAGGGACCGTGTCTTATTCATTTCCATGTCCCTAGTCCATAGCCCAGTGCTGGACCTATGGTAGTACTAAATAAATATTTGTTGAATGCAATAGTAAATAGCATTTCAGGGAGCAAGAACTAGATTAACAAAGGTGGTAAAAGGTTTGGAGAAAAAAATAATAGTTTAATTTGGCTAGAGTATGAGGGAGAGTAGTAGGAGACAAGATGGAAAGGTCTCTTGGGCAAGGTTTTGAAGGAAGTTGGAAGTCAGAAGTACACAATGTGCATATCGTGGCAGGCAGTGGGGAGCCAATGAAGGCTTTTGAGCAGGAGAGTAATGTGTTGAAAAATAAATATAGGTTAAACCTATCAGAGCCCCTCTGACACATACACTTGCTTTTCATTCAAGCTCAAGTTTGTCTCCCACATACCCATTACTTAACTCACCCTCGGGCTCCCCTAGCAGCCTGCCCTACCTCTTTACCTGCTTCCTGGTGGAGTCAGGGATGTATACATGAGCTGCTTTCCCTCTCAGCCAGAGGACATGGGGGCCCCAGCTCCCCTGCCTTTCCCCTTCTGTGCCTGGAGCTGGGAAGCAGGCCAGGGTTAGCTGAGGCTGGCTGGCAAGCAGCTGGGTGGTGCCAGGGAGAGCCTGCATAGTGCCAGGTGGTGCCTTGGGTTCCAAGCTGAGTCCATGGCCCCGATAACCTTCTGCCTGTGCACACACCTGCCCCTCACTCCACCCCCATCCTAGCTTTGGTATGGGGGAGAGGGCACAGGGCCAGACAAACCTGTGAGACTTTGGCTCCATCTCTGCAAAAGGGCGCTCTGTGAGTCAGCCTGCTCCCCTCCAGGCTTGCTCCTCCCCCACCCAGCTCTCGTTTCCAATGCACGTACAGCCCGTACACACCGTGTGCTGGGACACCCCACAGTCAGCCGCATGGCTCCCCTGTGCCCCAGCCCCTGGCTCCCTCTGTTGATCCCGGCCCCTGCTCCAGGCCTCACTGTGCAACTGCTGCTGTCACTGCTGCTTCTGGTGCCTGTCCATCCCCAGAGGTTGCCCCGGATGCAGGAGGATTCCCCCTTGGGAGGAGGCTCTTCTGGGGAAGATGACCCACTGGGCGAGGAGGATCTGCCCAGTGAAGAGGATTCACCCAGAGAGGAGGATCCACCCGGAGAGGAGGATCTACCTGGAGAGGAGGATCTACCTGGAGAGGAGGATCTACCTGAAGTTAAGCCTAAATCAGAAGAAGAGGGCTCCCTGAAGTTAGAGGATCTACCTACTGTTGAGGCTCCTGGAGATCCTCAAGAACCCCAGAATAATGCCCACAGGGACAAAGAAGGTAAGTGGTCATCAATCTCCAAATCCAGGTTCGCTTGAGCGGTTCATCCTTTTCATTTATACAGGGGATGACCAGAGTCATTGGCGCTATGGAGGTGAGACACCCACCCGCTGCACAGACCCAATCTCAGACTTCCTCACTATACTCTCCCACCCCAGGCGACCCGCCCTGGCCCCGGGTGTCCCCAGCCTGCGCGGGCCGCTTCCAGTCCCCGGTGGATATCCGCCCCCAGCTCGCCGCCTTCTGCCCGGCCCTGCGCCCCCTGGAACTCCTGGGCTTCCAGCTCCCGCCGCTCCCAGAACTGCGCCTGCGCAACAATGGCCACAGTGGTGAGGGGGTCTCCCCGCCGAGACTTGGGGATCGGGGCCGGCTCACTTGCCTCTCCCTACGCAGTGCAACTGACCCTGCCTCCTGGGCTAGAGATGGCTCTGGGTCCCGGGCGGGAGTACCGGGCTCTGCAGCTGCATCTGCACTGGGGGGCTGCAGGTCGTCCGGGCTCGGAGCACACTGTGGAAGGCCACCGTTTCCCTGCCGAGGTGAGCGCGGAGCTGGCCGAGAAGGGGCAAAGGTGGCCCTCTCCTACCCTCGTGTCCTTTTCAGATCCACGTGGTTCACCTCAGCACCGCCTTTGCCAGAGTTGACGAGGCCTTGGGGCGCCCGGGAGGCCTGGCCGTGTTGGCCGCCTTTCTGGAGGTACCAGATCCTGGACACCCCCTACTCCCCGCGCACTCATCTGTCTTACAATGTCATCCCCCAGGAGGGCCCGGAAGAAAACAGTGCCTATGAGCAGTTGCTGTCTCGCTTGGAAGAAATCGCTGAGGAAGGTCAGTTTGTTGGTCTGGCCACTAATCTCTGTAGATGAGACCCCAACATAGATCCTCTTCACAGGCTCAGAGACTCAGGTCCCAGGACTGGACATATCTGCACTCCTGCCCTCTGACTTCAGCCGCTACTTCCAATATGAGGGGTCTCTGACTACACCGCCCTGTGCCCAGGGTGTCATCTGGACTGTGTTTAACCAGACAGTGATGCTGAGTGCTAAGCAGGTGGGCCTGGGGTGTGTGTGGACACAGTGGGTAACCCACCCACACTGTCCACTGACCTCCCTAGCTCCACACCCTCTCTGACACCCTGTGGGGACCTGGTGACTCTCGGCTACAGCTGAACTTCCGAGCGACGCAGCCTTTGAATGGGCGAGTGATTGAGGCCTCCTTCCCTGCTGGAGTGGACAGCAGTCCTCGGGCTGCTGAGCCAGGTACAGCTTTGTCTGGTTTCCCCCCAGCCAGTGCCCGCCTCTCACATCTCCTTTTTCTCTCCAGTCCAGCTGAATTCCTGCCTGGCTGCTGGTGAGTCTGCCCCTCCTCTTGGTCCTGATGCCCCCAAAGCAGCCCTCTCTGCTCTCCATCGCAGGTGACATCCTAGCCCTGGTTTTTGGCCTCCTTTTTGCTGTCACCAGCGTCGCGTTCCTTGTGCAGATGAGAAGGCAGCACAGGTATTACACTGACCCTTTCTTCAGGCACAAGCTCTGATTAGCCTTTCCTGTTGTGTACACACAGAAGGGGAACCAAAGGGGGTGTGAGCTACCGCCCAGCAGAGGTAGCCGAGACTGGAGCCTAGAGGCTGGATCTTGGAGAATGTGAGAAGCCAGCCAGAGGCATCTGAGGGGGAGCCGGTAACTGTCCTGTCCTGCTCATTATGCCACTTCCTTTTAACTGCCAAGAAATTTTTTAAAATAAATATTTATAATAAAATATGTGTTAGTCACCTTTGTTCCCCAAATCAG